TCCTTGTCCCCAGTCTTATCTCCCATGCATCCATCATCCCAGCAGCCTATCTGTACAGGTTCCTCCCTGCCTCAAACCCCTTCTGTGATTCCTCTGTCTGAAGGGATGAAGTCCAAGTTCCTTAATAAGTCTCCCTTTGATATGGCCTTTCCACCCTTACAGCCTCTCCTCTAGCCACTCGCTGCCTCAAACCATCTACGGTATAGAGGTTGGCCTGCCCGCGGAGCCGACTTCATCTTGAAATTCTTCATCATTTTGTAACAAGCAGCTGTGCATTTCCATTTTGCACTGGACCTCACAAATTACGTTGCCCGTCCTGCCTGCCTGTTGTTGCTTGCACCCCTCTTGCAGTTTGTGGCCACCTAAGCTTTGTCTGTGTAGTCTCCTCCACCTAAAACTCCTCTTCCCACATCACCCAGCTATCTTCAGCTCTTCGTTTAGACTCAATGTAGGTGTTCTCTTTGGGACGTCTCACCGACTCTCTTCCTTCCCCTTCCCTGCCCTAATCGCCCAACACGTTGCAGGTGCTCAACCATGTCTATTAGAGAAACTGAATGAGGAGGCAAAGCATGACAAGTGCCACAAGAGACCTGCACACTGCTCTGGATGGTAAAGCGACGCAAGGAGGGAAGAAGGTATTTGCAACGGCCTCCCAGATCGGCGCTAGGACCCCGCCAGCAGACGTCTCAATCTGCGTGGAGAAGACCCAGTGCCCGCCAGGGGAAGCGGCTGCCAGGCTGGGCTCTCGAGCGCCGCCTGTCGCAATCCCACGGCCGCTGCAGCGCACCCCCTCCCGTCCCCTGCCCTGAGCCCGCCTCGCGTCTCCAATTGGCTGTCTCCATTCTCCCGCCCCTCCCGAGCTCAGCCATTCGGAGCCTGGGGTGGGCGGGGCTTGAGGCCTGAGTGGAGCGTAAACCCTGATTGGCTGTACGGAAGGCGGCGACGTGGCCGAAGGATGCCCGTTTGTGTCTAAACGGAGGCTCGGCCACAACGCCACTGGATTGGTGGTAGGGCGGGGCGGGCCACAGTCTCCAGCCTGAAGCGGAAGTGGAGGAAAGATGGAGGTGTGGGGACAGGAGCTGGGTGTGCTGGGGACCACGCCCCCCTCCTCACCGTGTTTCCCGCCAGGACCATCAGCACGTGCCCATCGACATCCAGACCAGCAAGCTGCTCGGTAGGAGGGGGCGCCACCGCGCAGCTGGCTGTGGAATGCTCTAATTTGGGTGCTTCTCATGTAGATTGGCTGGTGGACAGAAGGCACTGCAGCCTGAAATGGCAGAGTCTGGTGCTGACGATCCGCGAGAAGATCAATGCTGCCATCCAGGACATGCCAGAGAGCGAAGAGATCGCCCAGCTGCTGTCTGGGTCCTGTGAGTGCTTAGGGGCTGTCACTGGAGTCCCCTAGTTCTCGAAATCCCGTCTCTTGCTTTCTAGACATTCACTACTTTCACTGCCTAAGAATCCTGGACCTTCTCAAAGGCACAGAGGCCTCCACGAAGAATATTTTTGGCCGATACTCTTCACAGCGGATGAAGGCAAGTGTGGGCCAAGGGCCGGTAGTATGTGGTGGCTTAACATTGTTTTTCTGTTCTTACTCAGGATTGGCAGGAGATTATAGCTCTGTATGAGAAGGACAACACCTACTTAGGTAAAGTGGCCCGGCCTGGGAGCCCTGGTATCCATGGGGAAGCCCACTCTCAGAGTTCTGAGATACCAGGCTTATAGGAGGCACAGTCTGTGAGTGGGAAGAGACTGGAGTGTAGATGTTGCCCATTTGTAGGTGGTAAAATCAATTGTTTTTGATGGAATTGATTTTCCCTGAGTGGAGTGCTGGGGGAAGGAGGAGGTCCAGGCCGGTAGTGGCCATTCGCCGTGCCTCAGCGAGCAGGTGTGTGTGGGTCCTCCACCACTCACCTCTTGGTTAGCGGGAGTGTGCTGCCCCCACCCCCACCCCCGCACCCCCATTCTACACAAGGCAGAAGAGGCACGGGTTTTTCTGGGAGCGAATATCAAGTGCCTGAGAGCAACTACAGGACTAACTGTGTTTGGGTTGGGTGTAGTATAAATAATAATAATGGCTAATATTTCCTGAGCATCTACTAAATGCAAGGAATTGTGCTTGGTGTGTCATGTGGATTCTCTCTTGCATCTTCATGATAAATGTTATTGTCGCTGTTTTACCGATGAGGGTTGGATTAGAGGGGTTAAACAACTTGTCTTAGGCTCCACAGCTGGGAACAAGTGGGGCTGGGAAGCTGACTTCGTGCTCTTCACCACCACAAAGGATGTGTGTGCATCCTGGGGCATGCCTGCCTCATGTGGGGGTGTCCTGGGCTGAATTTCCTGGGCACTTCTCAGTGGAACTCTCTAGCCTCCTGGTTCGGAATGTCAACTATGAGATCCCCTCACTGAAGAAGCAGATTGCCAAGTGCCAGCAGCTGCAGCAAGAATACAGCCGCAAGGAGGAGGAGTGCCAGGCAGGGGCTGCCGAGATGCGGGAGCAGTTCTACCACTCCTGCAAGCAGTATGGCATCACGGTGAGCGGCGGCAGCCTCTTCGCAGCCAGAGGCTGTTGGACTCCACCTCTTCTCCCCTCTCTAGGGCGAAAATGTCCGAGGAGAACTGCTGGCCCTGGTGAAGGACCTGCCGAGTCAGCTGGCTGAGATTGGGGCAGCGGCTCAGCAGTCCCTGGGGGAAGCCATTGACGTGTACCAGGCGTCTGTGGGGTTTGTGTGTGAGAGGTAGAGAGGCCTCAGCTTCTCCTGGTGGGGGTGCTTTGCCTGTGTTCCCCAGCTCATGACCCTTCTCCAGTTGTCTTGTTCCCATATAACATTTGAACTCTTTACACACCTGAACCTGTGGGGGCCTTGCCCATTTGACCATGTGGCCCAGGCCAAAGCCCAGTGTTGGCCTTACGCATGGTCGGCAGGAGAGTCAGTTGTGTGCTCTGTTGAAGCCCCACAGAGCAGGTGTTGCCAATGCTGCGGTTCGTGCAGAAGCGGGGAAACTCAACGGTGTACGAGTGGAGGACAGGGACAGAGCCCTCTGTGGTGGAACGACCCCACCTCGAGGAGCTTCCTGAGCAGGTGGCAGAAGATGCGGTAAGATGGGCCTTGTGATGAGCTGTAGGAGTTCCATGAGCTAACACTCTCTTTCCCTTTCCAGATTGACTGGGGCGACTTTGGGGTAGAGGCAGTGTCTGAGGGGACTGACTCTGGCATCTCTGCCGAGGCTGCTGGAATCGACTGGGGCATCTTCCCGGAATCAGATTCAAAGGTGAGGAGGCCTTCTCAGTCTGTCTCTCTCTGCCCATTGCTGTGGTTCTTTGCTCTCCTTCCAGGATCCTGGAGGTGATGGGATAGACTGGGGAGACGATGCTGTTGCTTTGCAGATCACAGTGCTGGAAGCAGGAACCCAGGGTAAGTGCACCATCCCCTGCAGCCCTGGCAAATCCTTTATCACTTCTCTGTCTCTTCCTGGCAGCTCCAGAAGGTGTTGCCAGGGGCCCAGATGCCCTGACACTGCTTGAATACACTGAGACCCGGAATCAGTTCCTTGATGAGCTCATGGAGGTACTGTCATCTCTGGAAGATGCAGGGGGGAGACAGCCTGAACCAATCTTTCTTCTGTCCTCAGCTTGAGATCTTCTTAGCCCAGAGAGCAGTGGAGTTGAGTGAGGAGGCAGATGTCCTGTCTGTGAGCCAGTTCCAGCTGGCTCCAGCCATCCTGCAGGGCCAGACCAAAGAGAAGATGGTTACCATGGTGTCAGTGCTGGAGGATCTGATTGGCAAGCTTACCAGTCTTCAGCTGCAACACCTGTTTATGATCCTGGCCTCACCAAGGTCTGGCTTCCCCTTGATGCAAGGCTCTGCCATAACCCAGCACTCACCTGAGTGCCCCGCACAGGTATGTGGACCGAGTGACTGAATTCCTCCAGCAAAAGCTGAAGCAGTCCCAGCTGCTGGCTTTGAAGAAAGAGCTGATGGTGCAGAAGCAGCAGGAGGCACTTGAGGAGCAGGCGGCTCTGGAGCCTAAGCTGGACCTGCTACTGGAGAAGACCAAGGAGCTGCAGAAGCTGGTGAGATGGGAAAGGGAGGCCTGCCAGTGGGACTGCTTCTGCCCACTTGGTATCACTCTTTCAGATTGAAGCTGACATCTCCAAGAGGTACAGCGGGCGCCCTGTGAACCTGATGGGAACCTCTCTGTGACACCCTCCGTGTTCTTGCCTGCCCATCTTCTCCGCTTTTGGGATGAAGATGATAGCCAGGGCTGTTGTTTTGGGGCCCTTCAAGGCAAAAGACCAGGCTGACTGGAAGATGGAAAGCCACAGGAAGGAAGCGGCACCTGATGGTGATCTTGGCACTCTCCATGTTCTCTACAAGAAGCTGTGGTGATTGGCCCTGTGGTCTATCAGGCGAAAACCACAGATTCTCCTTCTAGTTAGTATAGCGGACTTAATAAAAGAGGAAAAAACTCTTGCTTCAGTACTGACAGTTCCTTATGCTGCTTCTCTGAGCCT